ACAAAAACAAATCAAACTTTACATTCTTCCACCAAGTACTAACCAAGCCCGACCTGCCTAGGTTTTGAGATCAGATGAGATCGGGAATGTTCAGGGTGGTACGGCTGTAGACCAAACCTTACATTCTAAGATCTATTCATACCTTCAGTTTTTATGTGCAAGATAAACCAGACCTTTTCCTTGTGCAGATGGGCTTGTGTGCAGAATGCAGAAGCTTGGTACCCATGAACACTCCCATCTGTGTGGTGTGTGAGGCCCCTCTTGCTCTACAGCTGCAGCCACAGGCAAGCCTCCACTTGAAGGTAATGAAATGTGATTCTGTAAAAACATGAATGAAATACATAGTAATGTTTGAACAGGTATATGTCCTTTTTCAGCTAGTGGGATGGGGTAACAATTTTTTTTTTTTTTTGAGACAGAATCTTGTTCTGTCACACAGGCTGGAGTGCAGTAGCGCAATCTCAGCTCACTGCAACCTCCGCCTCCTCAGTTCAAGTGATTCTCCTGCCTCAGCCTCCTGAGTAGCTGGAACTACAGGCGTGCACCACCACGCATGGCTAATTTTTATATTTTTAGTAGACATGGGGTTTCATCATCTTGGCCAGGCTGGTCTCAAACTCCTGACCTCAGGTGATGCGCCCACCTCAGCCTCCCAAAGTGCTGGATTACAGGCATAAGCCACCATGCCCGCCAGGATGGGGTAACAATTGATAAGCTAATATACATGAACAAAATCCATTCTATTTTTAGTAAGGTATGCTGTCCAAGAGTTTAATTTGCCAATAGGATCTATAATATTAAGAGAGATATGTAGGATTGTATTCCCTGAACATGGATTTGGAGGGCAAATTGCACTACAGCTAACAAAGACAATTTTTTACTTCATATATTTAAACTCCAACATTGCAGTTAGTGTTGATTTATAATTTTGTCCTTAAAGTGGCTCATACTTTTGTTTGCCTTATTTGATTATAGGTTCTTGTTATGGAGAAAAAGAATGACTAGAACTAGTCACATGGAAGAAAAAGTTATGTATCATCACTTACATCCAAAAAACTTTGCTCAAAAAATGATATCATACTGTGAACATTTTTTTGATAGAATCTTTAAACATACAACTAAATATTTTCTCCATTCTTCAATTTACAGTCCCATTTACTTCCTCTTTAATCCCAAGTAAAGGTCACTAGAGGATAAAATAGATTTAATAGAGGGAATTTGGGGGATTAAAAAACTAAGAATTTTTAGCAATAAGGGAAATGCATGGCATTATGTACAGGCCATAACACTCCTAAAATGGCCTTGTGGGTTGTATATGGGCAAAATGTATTCAGAGAAAAGATAAATCCACTTTTTCTTTCACCTTCAAGCTCCCTTTAGCATGAAGAGTTCACAAGTGTACAAGGCTGTGTGAGCCTTCAGAAATGAGATTTTGAATAACTGGCCAGGCCAAAGTCAGGTAGAGGAAAATTTACTAATCTTTTTGTTCAATGACTATTTTCAATCTTAAGATGCTTAAAAAGCCACTGCAGGAAGCCACTATACAGTCCTGGAAGTCTTTCTCCAGACTTCTTATATATGGGAGAGAGAAATCTATTTTTCTCTTATTTAAGCCTGTGTTATTTTGGGTGTTCTGTCAAGCACAGCAAATCTATTCTTATTAATACATTTATTCAGGATGTTTGAAGATAATATCACTGCAAACTCTTTGGACTATTCAGAACAGGAAGAATAGGGGTAAGTGTTAGTTGTGACCCAAACTCAATATATATAATATCATCTTCAGTATTTGAAATCTAGAGTTCTTCCCATTTTATGGGAAGGCAGAGAGACACAAAGGTACATGTAAGTAATTTTTCCCTTCAATTTGTTGTAAATCCTATATTGAGAATAAACACAGGACTTCTACAGTGATAAGCAGCATTAAATCCAGGAATGGCCTCTTTCTTGCAGGGCAATTTTTATAAGAGACATTTTTATGACATAATAAGTTATAATAGGAATAATTTGATAACTTATTTCTACTCCATAGGTGAGACAAAGTTAGAACATATAATGAGGAAATCAATAATGAATTCAAAGATGAGATTTAGAAAATGTGCCTCAAAACTTTGCAAGGAGTTTGGTTTTGCTGGGCTGCAACAATGCTGGGGTGCTGTGGGTTATAGGAGATGGCACCTTCTCTACCAGACTTTGTAGCTCAGATTTTTCCCTGTGGGCCCTGAAGGTTGAAAGTGGGGACAGGTTTTAACCAGACTTGATTTGTAGAGAGATTTTTATCATCATAACCTCTGATGCTGGAGAGAAGTGTGTGACTTTTTATGCCAGACAATCACTATTACTGCTTCTACTCACAGAAGGACATCTGTTTGGAAACCCTGGCCTGACAATCTTCATTCCAGTGCCTCTCCCAGATGTCATAAGGGTGACAGGTTTTGAGATAACATTCTCACCCAGACAGCCACCTCTGAAGTTGGTGGGAATACTCATGTGAACTGCTCAGGGAAGTCAGCAAGTCTTACCTCCCGGCAGGCGGCAGCATGCCATTGACAGCTCCCGTCCCCTTTCTGCGTTGGTCTCTAGCTCACTCCACTGAGTGCAAAAGCACCATCTGCGCTCTTCCTTCTATGATGAAGACAGATTCCATGGTAGTTGCAGTCTTGTGTGGATTTAAGGCACTGTTAATGCTGAGGAATTTTGCTCTATCAGATTTTTTTTTTTTTCTGCCGGGATTAGAAGATACAGTAGCAGAAGTTTCTGTATTTGACCTTTGGCAAAGATACCTATTTCAGAATAAGAGAAGATTTTACAACTTATTTATTTAAAATAATTAATACCTAATTTTTTGTAACAAATGAAATAATCCAAAGATATACCAAAAAGTGTATAATTTCTTCACTCTACCTCCATTTCTATTTCTCTGAAATAACCAACGTTAGCAGCTTAGAGTGTCCTTTTATGTATTTTTCTAGATTCACAGAAACATATTTATGTATATTCATACATTTAGATTTGGTTTGGTTTGGTTTTTTAAACAAAATGAAATCATGTTATATACTTTTCCTCGCAACTTAATTGTTTCACTTAACAAATGCATCTATTGGTCATTTCTTTTTTTATTTTTATTATTAATTTTTTTTGAGACAGGATCTCACTCTGTCGCCTAGGCTGGAGTGCAGTGGCACGATCATGGCTCATTGCAGCCTGAACTCCCGGGATCAAGTGATCCTCCTACCTCAGGCCCCCAAGTAGCTGAGACCACAGGCATATGCCACCACGCCAGGCTAATTTTTCTATTTTTTGTAGAGATGGGGTTTCACCTTGTTGCCCAGGCTGGTCTGGAACTCCTGAGCTCACATGATCCTCCCACCTTGGCCTCCCAAGGTTCTGGGATTACAGGCGTGGGCCACCGCACCTGGCCTCCATTGGCCGTTTTCTAAAGTTGAAAACTAATTTTAGCATCCCTGTTCACCAGAAGATGTTAACTAAAAACATTTATCAAGAAGAGCTACTACAGTTTCCTTTGGGATTTTACGAGCAACATGCAATATACCTCCAGGACTTCAGTCATGTTTATGGTTCTTAGAATTTATGAGGCTTAGGTCTGAAATACTCCTGAAAAGATCTGATAATTCCTGTGCCTGAGTCACAGGTGCCTTCAGTGAGTCCCAGCCTCTCACACCGTGATTTGGGGTTAAGGCCAGTGTAACCATAACTCCACCTCAAGCAGAACTTTATCTTAGTCAGTTTTGAGATTAAGTTTGCAATGACCTACTAGTTTGTTTTCAATATTCTTCCTTTTTAATTGTGTCACTTAAAGCTTATCACTTGGGAGTTTGAAAATTGTTCTCCTCTTCCAACTATTTTAAAAGGAAAAGTTTTATCCCAGTGACTAAGTGGCTCTGTTAAATAGCTTAGAATCATTCAACTATTCAGTATGTTGCAAAGGCTGTGGATGAAATAGCAAATGAGGATATTGACTTTTTAAAAGTTCTCATCATAGGTGTTTGCCATCCCCATTAAGGCCATCTGATGGTAGCCTCAATTCCAAATCACCGCCACAGACATCTGTGAATTTATGAGTATAGTGGATTGTGATATAAAATGATTTCTAACTGTGGGTCGTGGTCACTGCTCTAGAAAGAAGTGAGCCATGGCATGGTGTCAAAAGTCTCCACAAATAAAAACATAGAAAAACCTGTCAACCAAGAAAACTACGTTTAATAGACCTGACGCAGTAAAGTAGACCATCACTTAGACAAGTTCATAGTAGTATCTCAGAAGAAGGAGGGCAGGGAAAGGTATTTAAACGGAGTGAGTGCTGGACCCTAATGTAAACCATGGGCTGCGGGTGATAATGATGTGTCAGTGATGTTCATTGGTTGTGACAAATGTACCACTTGGGTGTGGGATGTCCATAGTGTGGGGGAGGCCGTGTCTGTGGCGTGGGACAGGGTATACGAGAATCTTCTGTAATTTCCACTCAATTTTGCTGTGAACCTTAAACTGCTCTAAAAATAAAGTTTAAAGTTTATTAATTAAAATTTAAAAAAACAGGGTTTTGTAAGGCAGGGCAGGGATTGGGCAGAGTATGCACTGGGCAAAGTTATGAGAAGCAGTTTTGGATTATGAGCCCTGCAAGGTGAGGTCTTGAAGGAAGCCGTTGGACTTGAGAAGTAAGCAATTTTAGTTGTTCTCCAGTTTTCTCTTCCTAGAGGAAGTATTTTCTGTAGCATACAGAAAGATTACTTTTATTTGATCTCAGTATTTTTTAACATGGAGACAGGAAATTTGTCTCATTTCTCAATGGGTTTCACCAGATCTTTTCTGAGGCAACATTTTCAGGAAAGTCACAGCCCTAAATCTCATAGATAAATGCTGGCCAATTGCTGATTATGCTGTGGCAACTTTAAGTAACTTTGAAGAATGTTGGCCCCCAGGGAGTGTCAGGAACCATTGAGAGCAAGAGTGTGATTCTTTGCCATTTTTAATAGCAGTCAGTTGGCCTCTGCCCTTTAGGAGTTGTTTAGATTGGCAACTGTGGTGCGTTGGCTCAGTGCCTAGGAAGACTTTGGAATCTTCCACTAAAATGGAGTTAACCAGACTTTAAAAGGCTGAGACTCCATAGAGCTACCTGGTGGTAGTGGAAATAAAACCCTGGGAGCTGGGCTTTGTTTTTCTTGATCATCCACTTTACCTGTATCAGCTTCTGAACACACTGTTTGATATATTAGTTTCAGGACATCTAGGGACCGCAGTGCTGGACTAGAAAGGAACACTTGAGCACCACTGGTCATTATCAATGGAAAAAGATTGTATCCTGAGAGAATAGTGGTCAGTAACTAAACGTGTTAGAAAACCTCTGAGGAACATGTATGTCTTATTTTTTGTTGTTAAGGAGAAGGTAATTTGCCGGGCCTGTGGTACAGGAAATCCTGCTCACCTGAGATACTGTGTCACCTGTGAGGGGGCCCTGCCTTCATCACAAGAGGTAGGTTGATTGCATGTGCCAATCCTATATTTATCCTGCCTTTAAATGCCATTTCATTCACCAGTCGATGTGCAGTGGGGATAAAGCCCCTCCTCCGCCCACTCAGAAAGGGGGGACCATTTCCTGCTACAGATGTGGTCGCTGGAATCTCTGGGAGGCGTCCTTCTGCGGCTGGTGTGGAGCCATGGTGGGTATTTTAAAACTGAGATTCTGTATACTTAATATTCATCAAGATATTTTCTATCCTCTAGCTCGGCATTCCTGCTGGCTGTTCTGTTTGCCCTAAATGTGGGGCCAGCAATCACCTGTCTGCCCGATTCTGTGGCTCCTGTGGTATTTGTGTGAAGTCCCTAGTGAAACTTAGCTTGGACAGAAGCCTGGCTCTAGCTGCTGAGGAACCTCGCCCTTTTTCTGAGGTGAGGCCTCCCCTGTAGTAAGAACTGGTACCAATTTTAAAAATGTCTTCTGCCTCACGCATGGCCCCGATGTGCCTGGCAGTCCCTGAATATTCCTTTGCCCAGATCTGATGTTGGGACTAAGAGGGACATAGGAACACAGACTGTTGGCCTCTTCTACCCATCTGGCAAGCTGCTAGCAAAAAAGGAACAGGAACTAGCCTCTCAAAAGCAGAGGCAGGAGAAAATGAGTGACCATAAACCCCTCCTGACAGCCATCAGCCCAGGAAGAGGTAAGGGGGAGGATGCCCTTTCTTCTGGTCGGATCCAGATGGCGGGGTTTCTCTTCTTTCTTAGGGTACTGGAGAAGACAGCTGGATCACATCTCTGCTCACCTCAGGTGTTATGCTCAGAACAACCCTGAATTCCGGGCCTTGATTGCAGAACCCAGGATGGGAAAGGTGGGTGAGATGAAATTTCCACTCCACAAGTGGTTATGAATTCTCTCTACAACTCTTTTAAAAGCTTATCTCTGCTACTGTCCACGAAGATGGTTGTGAAGTTAGCATCAGACTGAATTATAGTCAAGTCTCAAACAAGGTGAGTAAGCCTCCAGAAGTTATTCATTTGAGATTCATGGTGTTTAAATGTTTTCATTGGCCAGAACCTTTACCTGAACAAGGCAGTGAATTTCAGCGATCACCTTCTGAGCAGTGCTGCCGAGGGTGATGGGGGGCTGTGCGGCAGCAGGTCCAGCTGGGGTGAGTTATTCCCTTCTGGCAATTTTAAAACACATCATTTTTTTCCCCAACTGTGTCATTTCAGTGAGTGACTACAGCCAGAGTACCTCAGATACTATTGAAAAAATCAAAAGGATAAAGAATTTCAAGACCAAAACTTTTCAAGAAAAGAAGGAGCAGCTTATAGTAAGTGTCTTTTTTTGGTCCTTGTGGATGTTGGGGGAAATGACCACATTCTGTAATCCTGCAGCCTGAAAACAGACTCCTGCTGAAGGAAGTCGGACCCACGGGGGAAGGAAGAGTCTCTGTGATTGAACAGCTGCTGGATGAGGTAAGTGTTGCCAAAGGAGCCAGTCTCTCTGATTGGAGAGTTTGTCCTTTTCCGTTTGCTGCAGGGAGCAGACCCCAACTGCTGTGATGAAGACAATCGACCCGTCATAACCGTGGCTGTTATGAATAAGCACCATGAAGCGATTCCAGTTCTCGTGCAGAGAGGAGCAGACATCGACCAGCAGTGGGGGCCGTAAGTGAAACACATTGAAAGGAGAGCTAAGGGGATTTATCCAGGATTTTTCCCCCCTCATTAGGCTCAGAAATACAGCTCTTCATGAAGCAACTCTGCTTGGCCTTGCAGGAAGAGAGAGCACCGCCACTTTACTGGGGTATGTCCCCTGGCCTCTGATGGATACTTTTGAGTGCACCTCCGTTTCTCCATTTCCTTTGCAGATGCAATGCAAGCATCCAAAAGAAGAATGCAGGAGGCCAGACAGCATACGACCTGGCTCTGAACACTGGAGATGACCTTGTCACCTCACTCTTTGCTGCCAAGTTTGGCCAAGGGCTTGAGGACCAACTCGCTCAAACTAGGAGCCTCAGCCTGGATGACTGTTAGCCCTGAGGCCTCCACGGGACTTCATTTAAGAATACGTGCATGGCTGGCACAGTGGCTTACGCCTGTAATCCCAGCACTTTGGGAGGCTGAGGCTGGCGTATCACCTGAGGTTGGGAGTTCAAGACCAGCCTGACCAACATGGAGAAACCCCGTCTCTACTAAAAATACAAAATTAGTCGGGCGTAGTGGTGCATGCCTGTAATCCCAGTTACTCGAGAGGCTGAGGCAGGAAAATCGCTTGAACCCGGGAGGCAGAGGTTACAGTGAGCCAAGATCGCGCCATCGCACTCCAGCCTGGGCAACAAGAGCAAAACTCCATCTCAAAAAAAAAAAAGAATATGTGCAGCTCTGGCTATTCTTTAATCATGTCTTTCTGAAATGTGTATTTGAGATTAGAAATTGAGGTTGAGAGGAACTCAGGAGATTTTTTTTTTAAATCATATGACAGTATAAGCCATCAGTACTAAATGGACAGCTCCCAGTATACTGTGGACTGTGATAAACTGAATGTATGTTTTTTAATGGTTTATTGCTGCAGGTTTTTTGTGTATTTGATTTTTAGTTTTTAACTTATTTTTCAATAGGTAATAATTGCACATGGTTCAAAGCTAAAAGGTATGAAGTATTATGTAGGGATACGTCCCTCCCATTCTGTCCCACAGCCACCACCTCTCTCCTCAGCCAGCAATGACATCAGCGTCGACTTGCCTTTCCCGGGGTTGTGCAGAGTTAGATATGCACATACATGTGGTATAAGCACATGTACAGAGGAGTACACATAGCATATAAACATGTCTGTAGCACATATATATTCTTTCCCCTCTTTTAAAACAAATGGTAGCAAACCAACCACACACTGTTCTGTATCTTGCTCTGTTTGCTTGATACATCTTGTAAGTGGCTCCTAATTACTATGTAAAGATTGACCTTATTTAAATTTTTTTATGTTGAAATCATCAATATTCCCATCATTATGGTGTGTTCTTTGATTGACAAATCAGCTCTCAATAAACCACTTATAAGAATGTGTAATTTTGACTCATTCCTTTCTTCACGTCATTATT